TGAGGCAGGAGAATCGCTTGAGGCCAGGAGTTTGTGTACGGCCTGGGCAACACAGCAAGATTCCATCTGAGATTTGTTTTCACGTGAACGACTCCACGGAGGCCCTCTGCGTTCACTTGCCGACTGGCAGAGACAGTGCCATCATGCCTCTCAGTCAGGCTTCAGCAGTCCTGACTACCTTCTGTTTGCACAGCCTCAACTGTCAGGTTGAAATGTGCGGCGTCTCCACGCTGAGCTGCCCCGTGTCCTTCTACAGCTGCCTATTGCTGTCGTTTCAGCCCAGGTAAATGTCCCGCCCATGTAAGTGAGCTGCACCTTCCTCTGCCCTTGCCTTGTCCCAGCCAGACGACCTGGACCCTCCTTCTGCCTGCTCCACACATGTGGCTACCTCTCCAGTATCCCCAGGATACCTCCCACGCCTCCCCTGCTCACAGCTGAGGGCAGGGATGCTCCATACTTCGAGCTCTCTTCAGCCTCCCAGTTTCTTGGCCATCCCGGCAAAAGTCTTAGGGCCGCTGTTGTCCTTGGTAGGACAGATCGCTGGAAGGTCACACACTCCAAAACAACCATAAGGATGGTGATAGATAAAGTAGAAACACGAGCATAAAAGCAAAAAGGTAATATTCTGGGGCTGCTGCTGCCAGGGACTGATGCCCACACAGGGCGGGGCCCCTAAGATCACGGCTGTGTTACAGCACATTGCCATTATTGCGCATGATGGTGGCCTGAGCTACCCAGAAGAGGCCACCTGACACCCAGCATCCCTGCTCAGGAAGGCAGGCAGTTTTGTAATGCCCTTTAGAGATCTTGGTGCATTTAAAAACATCCTGCTCTACTTAGTTTTTGTTAACCGGATTATTCAGTTATAGGGAATGATTCATTCTCTAATGAAAAGAGCAGAAGGGTTGTGGGTGGGTTGCATTATAGGTGATTTTCAAAGAGTTCTTTGTTTCAGTAGCTCTGGTTTGGCCTAGATGTTTTCACTGTTTAAGTCTTTCAGAATCTTTTTTTTTTTTAATTTTTAAATAGGAAGTGAGAACATCCCCGAGCAAGACCAACAATTGCTGAATAAACACAAACCCCCTTGAGAATCACGCCGACAGGTGCTATCTCTTCACCTGGGGATTGCAAAGGTGAGAGAGGAGGCCAGTGCCTCCCTGTGTCTTTCAGAATCTTTTTTTTTAAATTTTTAAATAGGAAGTGAGAACATCCCCGAGCAAGACCAAAAATTGCTGAATAAACACAAACCCCCTTGAGAATCACGCCAAGAGGTGCTGCCTCTTCACCTGGGGATTGCAAAGGTGAGAGGGGAGACGAGTGCCTCCCGGTGTCTTGGCATGGGTAACCGTGTGTTCTCTCCCCCAGCCTCACCGCCATGGACAGCGTGCCCCTCATCTGTGACTACGGCTCTGGCTTCAGCAAGGTGGGATTTGCAGGAATGGAAAGCCCAATGGGCATGTTCCCCACTGTCCTCGGGAAACTTCGGCACGATGTGAGTGATGTCGGGGTCTCTTCCCTGTGGGGGAAGCTGATCTGTCCTGGCCTGTGTCTTTCAGAATGTATTGGTGGGGATGGAAGAGGAAGACTGGTTCATTGGAGAGGAGGTTCAGAAAAAATGAGGGAAACTCAACCTGCAATACCCCATTTCTCGGGCAATAACAACCAACTGGGACAACATGGAGAAGGTGGGTACAGCTTCTGCCAGGCAGGACGTGTTAGCTGCTGACTCTGTATCCCGTCTTCTCCCAGATTTGGCACCACTCCTTCTACCAGGTGCTCCACGTCGCCCCAGAGCAGTACCCCATGTTGGTGACGGAGCCGTCTTTGAACCCAACACCCAGCAAAGAGAAAGTCACACAGGTACCGGGGCCAGTGGTGGTGAGGGCCTCAGGGGCTGCCAGGGGTGGCTGATGTTTCTCCCTAGGTGCTGTTTGAGATTTTCAACATACCTGCCCTGTATTTAGCTAACCGAGGAGTCCTTTCTCTGTACGCCTCTGGCCAGACCTTCGGTGAGTAGCCCTGTGGGAGCCCCATAGCCTCCGCATTATGGTACCAGCATGTTCTCTTGTCTAGGCATGACTGTTGAATCTGGAGAAGGAATGACACACTTCGTGCCCATCGCTGATGGCTGTCCTTTGCATCAGTCAACCTTCCAGGTGGACATAGCGGGCCAGGACCTAACCTCGTACCTCCTGCAACTGTTGAAAGACAATGTGCAATTATTGGTGGGCACAGGTAGGAAATTGCTATTCTTGGCTGGGTAAACTTTTCTGTTTGGCACTTTTCCTTTGTCCCACAGGGGATCGAGAGTACATCCGGGACATGAAGGAGAAATGCTGCTATGTGGCTTTGGACTTTGACAAGGAAAAGATGAAAACTGATTCACCTTCATGCCAACAGAAATATCAGCTGCCTGATGGCCAAGAGATCACCGTTGGGCAGGAGAGCTTCTTCTGCCCCGAGGTGCTCTTCTAGTCAAAACTCATAGGTGAATCAACATTCTTTCTCCCTCTGCCTGTCCTGACAGGGAAAAACACCCCTGGCATCCACACGAAGGCCATCCAGAGCATCACTTCCTGCAACCCCGACCTCCAGAAGGTTCTCTTTGGCCACATGCTACTGTCCGGAGGGACGGGCTCCTGCCCCGGCTTGCGATTCCGGATGCAGAGAGAAATATCTGAGCTGGTGTCCCCTACAGTTTATGTGAAGGTGAGGCTTCCCCAACCCATCCCCTCTGGGAGCCACTCTCCTCTGCCTCCTTAACCCCATCCAGGTGGCCACCTGTCCGTATTCTGTCTATGGAGCTTGGGTAGGTGGCTCCATCTTGTGCTCACTCTCCACGTTCAAGGATATGTGGGTCACCAGCAAGGAGTACAAGGAGATGGGCTCTTCCATCATCAGTAGAAAAAGCTTCTGATGTGTGGCTTTCAGGACCATGTTGCCTGTGCCTTCGACACCAACTGCAGGATGAGCCTTGTTGTGGCTGAATTGAACAGAGCTCAGAACCAGCTCAAGGGCAAAGGCACTTCCTCCCCCAGACTTCAATAAAGAAGGTCAATAAAGGATGGACTCTGTCTTTTTGTCTGGGCTCAGCT